AACTGTCAAACTATTTTCCAGAGTGGCTGTACCTTTATACAGTGTATGTTTTACATTATACATTCCTACCAGTAAAGTGCAACTGATTCAGTTTCTCCACATCTTTGCTAGCATCTGGTGTTGCCACTTTTTTTTTTTTTTTTTTTTTTTAAGCCATTCTGATAGATGAATAGTGATGCCTCATTGTGGTTTTAACTTATATTTCCCACGTGGATAATAATGTTGACTATCTTTTCATGTGCTAACAGTGTTTGAAGAGCTCATCCTTTCTTGCCGTGACCATTGTGTGGGAAACAGTCCCCTTCATCCAGTTTTATCCTTTTCCAAAACAGAGCTAGCCCCACTTCTAATTCCATCATGGCATAGTTTGTATTCCTTGGTTTTGATTTCCTGTTGAAAATCTGTCTCCTTGTCACTTGAGAGACCTTGTGAAGGAAAAAAAAAATCTGTCTCCTTCTTCAGACTGTGATCTCCAAGTGGGCTGGAGCAGTTCTGCAATCTTGGCTCACTACAGCTTCGACCTCCCGGGCTCAAGCGATCCTCCTGCCTCAACCTCCCGAGTAGCTGGGATACAGGCGCGCCACCACGCTTGGCTAACTTTTGTATTTTTTGTAGAGACGGAGTCTCACTATGCTGCCCAGGCTGGTCTCAAATTCCTGGGCTCTAAGCGATCCTACCACCTCGGCTTCCCAAAAACTGCTGGGATTACAAGCATGAGCCACCACGCCCGGCCCAGTGCTGTATTTTTTTTTAAAGGCAAGGGCATGGAGAATAAAATGGGTGAATGAGCGGGGCGGGGCAAGGCATGGTGGTTGTTCCCCTTTAACCACACGGTCCAGGCCGGGTCCGGCGCTAAACCCAGAGCCCAGACACTCGCTCATGCGCATGCGCAGCGCTCTCCTCTCCACCCCCGCCCTCCCCTCCCTAGCCCCGCCCCGTAGTGGCCTCCTTCCGGTCGCGACCAATTAGAGGGAGGAGGCGGGATCCTGGCTGCCAAGGTGCTCACTGGGTAGTGTCCCTAGCTACTGTTGCTAAGACTGTGGGTCGCCGGAGGTGGTGGGAGTTAGTTTTGGCAGCCCGGGCCTGAGAGAGGTCAAGGGTCATTGCAGAGCCAGGGAGGAGATGGTGAAGCAGACTATCCAGATATTCGCGAGGGTGAAGCCCCCTGTCCGGAAGCACCAACAAGGGGTACGGGCTGGAGCCTCCGGGGCGCCGGCGCGTTTATATCCATTTGTTGTCTTCACATTTGCAGATTTATTCCATAGATGAAGATGAAAAATTAATACCTAGCTTGGAAATCATCTTACCACGTGATTTGGCAGATGGGTTTGTGAATAATAAGCGAGAAAGCTACAAATTTAAGTAAGTTTTTCTTTCTCCTTTTTTCATTTCTGCTTTTAAATAATTACTATTTTTCACATTGCAGATTTCAAAGAATTTTTGATCAGGATGCAAACCAAGAGACCGTTTTTGAAAACATTGCCAAACCAGTTGCTGGGAGGTAGGATTTCCCATATTTTGTTCAGTGGGCTCGATATTGAAAGTGTGTCATTTCTTTATTGCAGTGTCCTGGCAGGTTACAATGGTACCATCTTTGCATATGGGCAAACAGGCAGCGGGAAGACATTCACTATCACAGGGGGTGCAGAGCGTTACAGTGACAGAGGCATTATCCCAAGGACACTGTCATACATTTTTGAACAGTTACAAAAGGTATGAAACTTTTCGTTCATATCATTTTGTATCGATAAATAATACCTTTCCCTTTTCCAATCAGGACAGCAGCAAAATATATACAACACACATTTCCTATTTGGAAATCTACAATGAATGTGGTTATGATCTTTTGGATCCAAGACATGAAGCCTCCAGTTTGGAAGATTTGCCGTGAGTAGCAGAACAACAAAGAATGGAGGGAAGTACCTTGTTTTCTTGCTTCCCATTTGCTTAGGAAAGTGACAATACTGGAGGATCCTGATCAGAACATTCACCTGAAAAACTTGACTCTCCATCAGGCAACCACAGAGGAAGAAGCTCTGAATTTGCTTTTTTTAGGAGACACCAACCGAATGATTGCAGAGGTAATAAACTTCTCTCTGCAAGCTGTTTCTTCCAAATAATTTTTGTTTTGCAATTTTTTTATAGACTCCTATGAACCAAGCTTCAACCCGTTCCCACTGCATTTTCACCATTCATTTGTCAAGCAAGGAACCAGGATCTGCAACTGTACGACATGCCAAACTCCATCTGGTTGACCTGGCTGGTTCAGAGCGAGTTGCAAAGACTGGAGTAGGGGGCCATCTTCTAACAGAGGCCAAGTATATCAACTTGTCACTACATTACTTAGAACAGGTAAAATGGGCAGAGTGGGATGTATTAATAACATTAATCCCATTATCTTTCTACTTTACCACAGGTTATCATTGCCCTTTCAGAAAAGCACCGTTCGCACATTCCTTATAGAAACTCCATGATGACCAGTGTCCTAAGAGACAGTTTGGGAGGGAACTGCATGACAACTATGATTGCAACACTCTCCTTGGAGAAAAGGAATCTTGATGTATGTGGGCTCTTCTTTCTGGAGATCTTAATTAATATTTTAAGAAGTTACTTTGCTTTCTTAGGAGTCTATATCAACCTGCAGATTTGCACAGCGAGTGGCACTCATAAAGAATGAAGCTGTTCTTAATGAAGAAATTAACCCCAGATTAGTAAGCAACTTTTAACGATATTTTAAAAAATATGACATTTTCTCTGCCTCTTTGCCATTTGTAGGTGATTAAACGCCTACAAAAGGAAATCCAGGAACTGAAGGATGAACTGGCCATGGTCACTGGGGAGCAGAGGACAGAGGCACTCACAGAAGCAGAGCTCCTTCAGTAAGTCTGCAGACTTTTTTTTCTTTTTCTTTACAGTTGCTTCTCATACATTATGTATTTTTAGGCTGGAAAAACTAATAACATCCTTTTTGGAAGACCAGGATTCAGACAGTAGATTAGAGGTTGGCGCGGATATGCGTAAAGTTCATCACTGTTTTCATCATTTAAAGGTAAACTTAAATGTTTCCCCAATAGAAGCCATTATGGGTACTAAGCTCTTATTTTATCTTACAGAAACTATTGAATGACAAGAAGATCCTTGAAAACAATACAGTCTCCTCTGAAAGCAAAGACCAAGATTGTCAAGAACCATTAAAAGAAGAAGAATATAGAAAGCTACGAGATATTCTGAAACAGAGAGATAACGAAATCAGTATCCTTTCTGAAGTGATGAAGAAACTTCCTATCAGGCATTAAATCCTTAAGTCAAGTTTCAGATATCCTGGTCAACATGTTAAAAAAAGAAAAGAAGAAAGCTCAGGAGGCTCTCCACTTGGCTGGCATGGATAGACGTGAATTCAGACAGTCCCAGAGCCCACCCTTCCGCCTAGGAAACCCAGAAGAAGGTCAAAGAATGCGACTATCCTCAGCTCCCTCACAGGCCCAGGACTTCAGCATTTTGGGGAAAAGATCCAGTTTGCTCCACAAGAAAATAGGTCAGTTGACTAAATTTCCAGTATTTCTCATTGACTGAGGCCATTTCCCTGTGTCTCCAAACAGGAATGAGAGAGGAAATGTCATTAGGATGCCAGGAGGCTTTTGAAATCTTCAAGAGGGACCACGCTGACAGCGTTACCATCGATGACAACAAACAGATTCTGAAACAGAGGTAAGGCTGTCTCAGAGAGCAGCTGGTCCTCCAAAACTACAATTTTCATTTTTTTCCCCTCCAGATTTTCTGAAGCCAAGGCCCTGGGAGAAAGTATAAATGAAGCAAGAAGTAAAATTGGTAAGCAGATGATATTCTGTGAGCCTCTTTCACCACTGGTAGTTTTCTTTTGTGTCTTTGGCAGGTCACCTGAAGGAAGAAATCACCCAGCGGCATATACAGCAAGTAGCCCTAGGTAGGTACAAAGAGAATCTGCAGGAAGAGGATCTCACCATCCCATTGGCACCTTCCTTCTACAGGAATCTCGGAAAACATGGCCGTGCCTCTGATGCCAGACCAGCAGGAGGAGAAGCTGCGATCACAACTGGAGGAAGAAAAGAGAAGGTGCCCTTCCTTTTAGCCACACACAGTCCGAGAGTGCCCTGACTCTTCCCCGATTCCACCGCAGGTATAAAACAATGTTCACTCGCCTGAAAGCCCTGAAGGTGGAGATCGAGCACTTGCAGCTGCTCATGGACAAAGCCAAGGTGAAGCTACAGAAAGAGTTTGAAGTCTGGTGGGCAGAGGAGGCCACCAACCTGCAGGTATGGCCTGGGGAACATCAGGGAAGCTGGGGTAACACTGTGAAACTCCTTCTGGGGCCAACAGGTAAATTCTCCAGCAGTGAATTCACTCGATCACACGAAGCCATTTCTCCAGACATCTGACTCCCAGCATGAATGGTCCCAACTCCTCTCTAACAAAAGGTAAGGTGAGAACTCACCGGAGGTGTTAGAGTTGGCTCAAACAACAAACGTTTATTTTTCACAGTTCTGGAGGCTGGGAAGTCCAAGATCAAGGCACTGGCAGATTCGATGTCTGGTGAGGACCCCCTTCCCGGTTCATAGACAGCTTCCTTTTGCTTTTGTTTGTTTGTGTTTTGCAGTGATGTGAATGCCAGGAAAATCCTGCCCTCGCCTTGCCCCAGTCCACACAGCCAGAAACAGAGCAGCACCAGCACCCCACTGGAAGACAGGTCTGTGGTCTTCTCCTGTTATGCCTGTGACATGTAGTAAAATGTGACACGTGGTTGCCTCCAGCATCCCCAAGAGGCCAGTGTCGTCCATCCCTCTCACCGGAGACAGCCAGACGGACTCGGACATCATCGCCTTCATCAAGGCCAGACAGAGCATTCTGCAGAAGCAATGTAAGTGCACCTCCCTCGGTGGCTCCTCCTGGGCCTAACCAAAAGCATCCTGTCTCCCTTTCAGGTTTGGGAAGCAATTGAATTTCCAGGAAATATCCATCCATGAATTATGCCAGCAAGAATGAAGCACAGATGAAGGCAGCGCCCCTCACTTGCTCTGGCTTCAGAAGTGAACTATGGGCTGCTGGGAGCAACTAGTGACTTTGATTCCCATGGAGGGGACTGTGTTTCTTTAAGGATGCTGACCTGGAGGCCACCGAGAGGCTGGGGCTGGGGCTGACCACAACATCCTTCCTGTGGTTGCTGGAGCTGCTGGCAGGGCCAGGCAAGGCCAGAGTGCTAGGGGCAGGGTGAAGGCTTCAGCTCACTGTTGTAGTGACGTTTTGTGTAGATCTTTATAAGCTTTTGAGAATGTGAAATAGCACCATCAAAATATAATGTCAGAGGATGCTCACACCAGTGGAATGTGGGGGGAATATTTTTATTTTTAACGATTTGCCAGCTCTCTCCCTTGGCCCGTGCTCTGGTTTGGAAGCCCAGAAATGGCCATGACAGGTCCAGGCAGGATGTCCCAGCCACAGGCAAGGCAGTGGAATGCAGGGCATCCTGAAGGCCAATCCTGATCTCCCAGACCACATCTTTCACCATCAGCCTCTTGGCCAGGATGACCTGGAGGCAGTGCCTGAACAGCTGTGTCTCCAGGGAGCCATCTGCCCTGCAGGGTCTAAGGACATCATAGCACCCAGAGAACAGTGGGCAGCTCCCAGGGGCTCTGCTGAGAGCTTGAGAGAGGGCAGTGTGGGTACCTTGGGCCTCACAACCTTCACCCAGCCACTTGGGAGGATTTGGGCTGACACTCCCCACTTCCACAGGGAAAAACATAGCTGCCTGGGGGTCTTGTCTCCATGGGCCCTCTCCATGACAGATCCAAGGGAAGGTGGGCAGCCCTCAAGGAGGTTCTTGAAGAACTGCCCCCTGGGCCAGGGGGTTCCAACCCAGCTGCAGCCAGGGAGGGGCAGCGGAGGGTGAGCAGGAGTGGCACCTGGAAATGAAGCTAACTGGATAAAAGTGCTGGTCCACTGCTCCTGGTGTCTCTGTCCTATAAATACAGGACCTGATGACCCTGGAGGGGAGCAGAGTGGTAATATAGTATAATTGGCTTGATTTTCTTTTTCGTTTTTTAGGACTGGGTAACAGGATCATGCAGGAGAAGATTAAACCATTACATTTCTAAGCTAGGCAGGCCCATCGAGCTCCTCTAATCCACACCCCTATTTTATATAATTAGAAGGCCAGAGTGAAGGGGAGATTCAGCTTGCTGTTCTATGCCACTGACAAATGTCCCCTCTTCAGGGGGCTTCCCCTGACCACTCCATCTCGAGTCACCCCCTAGTTATCCCCTATCCCATTACCATTTTTTCTGCATCACTATCTGACATGTTATCCTTCCGAACTTGCCTATTTTTGAAATACCTGCAACCCCCCATAATACTAAGAGCTCCAATGCAACAGGGACCTGTTTGTCTTGCTCATTGCTGTGTCCCAAGCACAGAGTCGCTGTTCAGTAAACGGTCCTTCAGTTCATGAGTAGACGAGCCAGAACCCAGATGTGTTTCTCAGGCTGGTGTCACTCTGACTTCCCCCAGGCTCTGACTGAATCCCATCGGGACAGGGGCCAGCATCTCTGGTCCACTCCTGGCCCTCACAGTTCAATGGAACATAGTAAGCCCTCTGTAAAGTCTGTAGAACCAGAGGAAGACCAAATTCTGATTCTAGAAGCCTCCCCAAGAGTCCATGGAACACACATGTAACTGCACACACACACACACATACACACACACACTCTCAAGAGCCCTGAAGATGGCATGGCATTTGCCCCAGTCCCCTATGTAGCAGCAGCAGTATTCTTGGCATGCCTTAGTGCCCTCAGCCCTCTAGAGCTGGGTAGAGTCTACTAACTTTTATTTTCTTTTATTTTTACTTTCTTTTATTTATTTTTTGAGATGGGGGGGGTCTCTGTCAGCCAGGCTGGGGTGCAGTGGTGCGACCATACCTCACTAGTCAGCCTCCAACTCCTGGGCTCAAGCCATACTCAGCCTCCAACTCCTGGGCTCAAGCGATCCTCTCACCTCAGCCTCCAAAGTAGCTGGAACTACAGGCATGCACCACCACACCTAGCTCGTTTTAAATTTTTTGTAGAGACAGGGTCTCACTGTGTGGCTCAGGATGGTCTCAAATTCCTGGCCTTAAGCGATGCTCCCGCCTTGGCCTCCCAAAGTGCTGGGATTGCAGGCATGAGCCACATACCCTGCCAGAGTCTTTCAACATTAGATCTCCCACTGAGACATCATCTCCTGGATCCAAAGGCCTTACTGACAGAGATGTGTGGCATGGCCCCATGCGGGGTGTGAACCAGCCTCCTGGGGCAATCACTAAGACAGGAAAGGAAATGAAGACAGAAAAACACACAACATGGGATCTGGGGCCACTGGTGTCCAGAGCATATGCAAAGTGTGTGCAGCAACTGGCCAAGGGGCCTTTTGCTCCGAACATCCCCTAATGGAAGCCCAGCCTTTGATATGGACACATGCTTGACAGCAGTGCACCTTCCCAGAGTTCACTGGCCTCTGCAAATGGGAGAAATTGATGCAATGTTTTGAAAAGACTTTCCAGCAATCCACCTGGGATCAGTGGAGCCACGGATGACAAGAAGTATCTGAGTTCACTCTAGGCCAAAATGTGGGATTTTCAAAAACATTTTCTGGAAAGCAGCCTAGCCAGTGACTCCAGCCCAGTCCCTGCTAGAATTCAACTGGCTCTACCAATCCCTTGACAAGAAGTAGGGTGGACGGAGGTTGGAGGAGGGAAGTTAAAATGTAGCTTGCCCAGATCTTGCTAAAAAGGAGTTTTAGAAAGCAGATAGAGAAATTGTGGTATACTGAATACATCATTTTAATTCTTCACCACCAGTATAGAATTACACATCCAAAGCTTTGTCATGGCCCACTTTGACTAATGTGGTGTTGGCAAACCTGATCCAGGCAGAGGCTTGAATTGTGCTCTCATGGTTGAGCTTGCCTCTTGCTCCAGTGATCTCTCTTGGGATGAACATGCCATGGGTAGCTGCTGCCCCTTCAGCCTGGAACATCCAGAGAGCAGACCTGAGCCCAGTCTACAGCCTGGAGCAGAGCCTCCCAGGCAAGCCCAGCCCAGATCAGCTGAACTATGGCTCACCCAAAGACCTATTGGCATGAGAATATATGCTGCTTGTCATAAACCACTGAGGTTTAGAGTGGTTTGTTATATAGCATTAATTGTAGCAATAGCAGACTGGCACAGAAATTGGAACCCAGAGACAGTATATGACTGGATCTAGGATTTCTCAGTGCAGAGTTCATTGTCTCTCCATGCAGCCTGTGGAAAGGCACTGAGAGCATCCTGTATATGGAAAAGCAGGACCACCACCTACAGCCATGATGAAGCAACAAGGACCTGATTTACCCTCCTGCTTTAAATGACTAAAAATGAGACAAAATCCTCTATACAAACCAATGGTTTTCAGCCATTGGATAACAAGCAATATAGGGTATGATTGATCCGCAAGAGAAGGGAAACAAGTGAGGGGAGCCCTATGATTGCTCCAACTTACTGCCTGCAGTGAGTTTTCAGGCTGCAGCCCAGGAAGGGGGAACCAGGTAGAGCCCAGTGGTTTCCCTGAGTTGAGGAAATGGAGCTGGGAATCCAGGGAGGACAAAGTGGCTTAAATTTGCAAGGCAGAGTCCCAGGGATGAGAGAGAGAGAAGGAGAGAGAGAGGAGAAAAAAGAGAGAGAAAGAGAGAGAGCATGCTCTGGAGATCTTCAGAGGGTTACCCTTGAGTCTTCAGCTAACTACCGATCAACATCTGCATGTGAAGAAATTACCCAAGGCAGGGGAAAGAACCACCAGGAGGAAGCAGGTGGAATAATTTCCTGAGATAACACTGTGTTGGGAAGAGTTCATGTTTCCAACAGCCAGAGTGGAGAAACCTCCCAAAACAGTCATTGTATAGAGACACATAAGGTACTGCCTCAGAAGTGGGGCCAAATTAGTCCTAGATGATAGATTGCTCTGGTCCCACCTAACAAAGCTTAAAAAGCCAGCCCCAAAGGAGTCAAATTGTTTCCAGTAAGTTTCCAAGTAACTTCAATGAGTCCCAAAACAAAGCTTCAAAATATCTAAAGGAATATGAAAAACAAACCAAAAAGAAACCAGCATCCAACAATATAGAATCCACAATGTCTGGTGTCCATTAAAAAATAATCAGGCATGCAAAGAAGCAGGAAAATATGGGCCATGAGAGGAGAAAAAACCATCAATAGAAATAGAGGCCGGGTGTGGTGGCTCACTCCTATAATCCCAGCACTTTGGGAGGCCGAGGCAGGAGGATCACCTGAGGTCAGGAGTTCAAGAACAGCCTGTTCAACATGGGGAAACCCCGTCTCTACTAAAAATACAAAAAATAGCCGGGCATGGTGTTGCGTACCTGTAATCCCAGCTACTCAGAGGCTGAGGCAGGAGAATTGCTTGAGCCCAGGAGGCAGAGGTTACAGTGAGCCGAAATTGTGCCATTGCACTCCAGCTTGGGCAACAAGAGTGAAACTCTGTCTCAAAAAAAAAAAAAAGAAAAAACAAATAGAAACAGCCCCAGGCATGGCACAGTTGATAGAGTAAATAGACAGAAACATTTTTTAAAATGCAATGGGTGTGTGTTTCAAATCTAGGCAGAAAAAATGCTCCTTGTAATTCCTTAAACATAAGCATGTCTCATTCATCTGGTCATTGTTTTGACAAGGATGTGCCATCCATTGTGCTAAGTTCTGAGGAGTCAGAGGTGACAGAGACAGAGAAAGTGCCAGCATTCTTGGAACCTTCTAACGAAGGAGAGGGACAAGCCAGGCATGGTGGCTCACGCCTGTAATCCCAACACTTTGGGAGACTGAGGCTGGCGGATCACGAGGTCAGGAGTTTGAGACCAACCTGGCCAACATGGCGAAACCCCATCGCTACTAAAAATACAAAAATTAGCTGGGTGTGGTGGTGCGCACCTGTAATCCCAGCTACTCTGGAGGCTGAGGCAGGACAATCACTTGAACCCTGGAGGCAGAGTTTGCAGTGAGCTGAGATCGTGCCACTGCACTCCAACCTGGGCAACAAGAGCGAGACTCCTTCTCTGAAAAAAAAAAAAAGAGAGGGACAATAAACAAGTAAGCAAGACAATCTGATTAAGAAGGAGTTGGGGTTAGCTGGGCATGGTAGCAAGCGCCTGTAGTCTCAGCTACTCGGGAGGCTGAGGTGGGAGGATCCTTGAACCCAGGAGGTTAAGGCTGCAGTGAGCTGTGATCACACCACTGCACTCCAGCCTGGATGACAGAGCAAGACCCTGTCTCAGAAAAAGAAGAAGGAGTTGGGGGTGGGGTAGGATGGGCTTGGACTCACTATCAAGGTGGGTGGGAGTGTGAGAACCCGGCAAGGTGCAAAGAGAGAAGCAGGGAAGGGAAGCTTAGGACAATGATGGCAGGTTGGGTATTGGGTGATGGGAAGAGGCAAAGGACGTGGAGCTTGGCAAAAAGGGGACTTGTGGGGATTTGGGCCATGTGAGCATGTGGGGGAGACAGTGTTCCTTCCATAACACGTGTCCAGGGACTGCCAGGGCTCCGAGGCAGAGCAGGTGTAGAGAGGTTGGCTGTGAATGTTGGATGTTGAAAACATATGTGTCAAATGTGGGAGGAAAAAGCAGTGTTTCCTTGAATACAAGCTCCTCCTCACCTTGCGAAAAGTGGCCTCTGAGTGTAGCCCTGAATGCATCTCCCAAGGAATAGGAGGAAGCAGCAACCTTTTCAGAGTTAACTGCTTTATTTGGGTTTTCCATGGCCTCGTGCCAGCCAGCAGGGCTGAGCCAGTTTCACCCACACTGAGAGGGAACTCAGCAAAGAGCAAGCAGCATGCCAGCTGGTACTCTTCCCTCTCCATTCACTCAGCTCCTGATCTCAGGAGGGCAGCCCCTCCCCAGGCCAGCACCCCTCCCCTTCTGGCCCCAGGTGTGGGATGTTGTTGTTTTCTTTTCTCCGAAACATCTCCTGGGTTTGTCTTTTCCATCACTGTCTTTAGACTGAGGCAAGCAGTCCCCATGCCTTCAGCCCCATGTTTTGGGGGTAACCTGTGCTTTGACATGCTTTGCTAAAAACTTTCTAAGTCTCCCTCTGGTGCTGGGACCAGCCATGACCAACAACGTCATCCATGCAGGCCACCCCTAACATAGTCCAGGCCTCATGTGGGTCTCAGTTCCCTTTTCTTCTTTCAGGAAGTTCTCCAGTGCATGCATAGGGTTGACCAGATGTCCCAAGGTGCTCTAGGACTTATGCCTATGAAGCTGTTTTAGGGCTTCCTAGTCAGTCCCTGGTTCCAGGAAAGCAGCCTGATGAGGAGATCATTCCCGCTGGCTGGTGTGGCATTTCTTTTATGGCACTACCTGGGATTGGGCCACCAGACCTGCGCTAACATGCTGATTTGATGGACTCTTAACATCATAGGACAAAGAATCGTCATGTGAACCAATTAGACAATAAACAAATGCCTAAGTGCCTCTTCTCTGTCATTATTCTAAATCTACACAAA